CGATGGGGGCAGATCACTTGAGGTCAGGAGTTCGAGACCAGCCTGGCCAACATGGTGAAACCTGTCTCTACTAAAAATATAAAAATTAGCCGGCAGGGTGGCACACACATTTAATCCCAGCTATTCAGGAGACTGAGGCAGGAGAATCACTTGAACCCAGGAGATGAAGGTTGCAGTGAGCCAAGATTATGCCACTGCACTCCAGCCTGGGCAACAGAACGAGACTCCATTTCACAAAAAAAAAGGCCAGGCACGGTGGCTCATGCCTGTAATCCCAGCACTTCGGGAGGCCGAGGCAGGTGGATCACGAGATCAGGAGATTAAGACCATCCTGTCTAACACGGTGAAACGCTGTCTCTACTAAAAATACAAAAACATTAGCCAGGCATGGTAGTGGGCGCCTGTAGTCCCACCTACTCAGGAGGCTGAGGCAGGAGAATGGCGTGAACCTGGGAGACAGAGCTTGCAGTGAGCCGAGATCGTGTCACTACACTCCAGCCTGGGCGACCGAGCGAGACTCTGCCTCAAAAAAAAAAGAGATCATATGGTTCAGGACTCTCAATTTATAGAAGAGAACATTTAGATCCCAAGAAGTCAAGTAATTTTCTCAAGGTGATAGCTCATAAAAGGGCCTGTACTAGAACTCAATTGTACTGACTCCTAGTCCTAGTTTCCTGCTCTATTTCTATAATTCCTGCTCTAGAAATTATATTCCTTACTAGAAATCTCCACATCTTTTCATGAAAGTATATAAATCTCTGTGCCTGTGTCAGTGAGCATGCATGTAAATGTCTACGTGTCTATCTGCAAGTATTTGTAAAGCATATCAATGGGCGTTTATGGCCTTCCTGCTCGAGAAACCTCTAGGTAATCTAGTTCTCTATGTCGGCACCGGCAGCGAAGTCAGAAGAAGTCTGAGTGAATTATTAATAAGCAGAATTAGCCCTTTCTCCAATTAGATCTATTCCTGGGTCTTCAGGAAATGGGGCAAAATAATCAGGGTGGAATCAGAGTCTCTCAGGGTCAAACTTGGTTCCAGCTGCGTGTGGTGAAAGCAACTAGAGGCAGAGCTATCAAGGGCTGTGACAGATGAGCAGTGGTCTGTCTGCAATGAGCATGTGCTCAAGCTAACATGGATACCATCTTGGTCTTCAGCCTAATCATTGCATCCTATGATGCCAACAAGAAAGGTATGTAATTCTCTAGCCTAATCTCCTGGAAAGGTTCCCCTCCTCCCCCTCTGCTCACCCCCAGACCTCAGAGATAGCAGTTGCCGACTGGAACAGCTGCCTGGGATCTTCCCAAAAGACGTGAGAAGCATCAGAGAATTGCAAATGCAAGGTAGGGAATGGGTCCTTTCTGGAAAATGATATTCCATTTTTCTATCTGGTTCTTCTCCTTCCAGAAACTCACACAGAAACCAAAAGGACAACATTCATTCAAAACCGGACTATAGCTACCCTGCAGTGCCTTGGCTCTGACAGCAAAGTAAAAGTCAACCTTGTATATTTGGAGAGAAGGCCAAAGGTCAAGCATATTTTGAAGAACCTGAGAATCATTGCTGCTCCCCGCAGAAACAGCTCTGCCTCCTCAAGCTGTCACCTAATCCCCACATCCAAGTTTCAGACTGGATCTCTTCTAAAAGGCAAAGGTGAGATTGGAAAAGAGGAAGGGGGCAGGCACTAAAGTTTCATCTTTTCTACTTTGTTTTATAGCTTTTTTACCAGGGATCTCACAATGTAAAGTCCTGGGGGCTTCATCAGAGACTTTTCCCACCACTGCCCCTTCTATAACTCCTGGGAATAAAGAAGGAGAGAAAACTACAAGTACCGGTAATTTTTCTAGCTTTGAAATGACAAAGTACTTCTCCCTCTTCCACTCCCCTCTCTCCTTTAGACACAGATGAGAACCTAGAGAAGAGACAGAAATGGAGTATTGTGGTCAAAATTCTGATTGCTGTCACCCTGTTGCTCAGTGGAGTTGCCATTATAGTATTTGTAATTTTTGAAGTCCCATGTCCTGTAAGTTTGCTGTTGTATTGAATCCTTGAACTTCATATTAATACCAGTCATTTTCTCCCTTCAGTATCAATGCCTAGGAGCCAGGAAGCTGTGCCAATGCCAGTGGTTGTGGAGATGGCAAAAGAAGGGAGGCCAGCCACCTGGGACAGCTGAATCCAAGCCTGACTCTCAGCCCCAGAAGGAAAGTGTTCTCTGTGTGGTTTATGTCATTTGTTTTAACTTTCATATTTCCTTTCAATCTCTAGGTTGGACAAGATGCTGCCAATTCATCAAACCCAAAGAAAGCTGCAGAGATCACTGTTATCCACCAGACATACTTCTGAAAAGTTCTGCTCTATCTCAAAGACTGAATGATACTACACAGTCCTCTCCCTATTAATATGGGCACATTCTTGCCAATTTCACACTTGTATCTTCAGCAGGGACATTACAATCAAACACCAATTCCTGGTTAATGAAGGGAGAGTGTGGGCTTAGCAGAGTTACCCTCATGCCCCTATCTGAGCCACAACCTTCTGTAATTCACTTCATACATCCATCTAAATGGATACCTTTCCATCCCCTCAAACGAGAACAAAAAGTATTCCCTGCAAGCACTATGAATGGACCTTACTACTCTCTTTGACAGAAGACTCAAACACAGCCTCTAAGAAACAAGGCAGCTGTTAGTGTGACATAGCTTCCAGCTCCTCTGTTATCTTCACAGCTGACTTCACACTCACTGGCCCTCAATAGCTTAGAGTGGGACTCCTGATCTCCCTGGTTGACGTTTATAAGGTTTTGTAATTTAGCTTCTGGTACTACATGTATCTATCCACACACTGCTGAAGGGAACTTGACCCTACGCATTCCAAAAGCCTTCCTCATAAGTTATCCCCAAGGGGTTCAGGGACTACAGACCATTAGTACCCAAGTGAAGTCTTCTGACGATCCAGAATTCCTAAGGTGGCTCTGATATTATATCATACTTTAATAGAGAGTTGCATACCTTTTGGACAAAGATTCCAGAGCAAAATAATTATGATAATGCTGTTTCTCACAGGAGAATAGCTATGAGTCAAATCTAACCTGCTTAAATAAGAGTTTGGTGAGAAAGTGAAACCACCTGATCTTGAATCAATGTTGAGGTGAAAAAGGAAATGTCAGGAGGGATAAGACAGGGTGAGGCCCTGCTTCTTTTCCTAAGAGTCTGAAACCATTCCATTTCATTTTGGTGAAATGTGTCTGTTTCTAAGAAATTCTGTTTTCTTAGTTCTCTGGTTAAAAAAAAAAATACATAAACTGTATCCTTCTTTCTTTCACTTCAAGTGCTGTCCAAAAAGTGATTATCAAAACAATA